TTTCGGGTTTCTCACTGGGGGAAGGAAAGGCTATGGCCAAAGCCCTGGGCATAATTTATATATGGATCTTTGGGATAAGCAAGATTTAAACAACAACAACAACAACAACAACAAGAAACTTAAAAAAACAAGTTTTTAATTTACAGGAAAAAAATGGAAGGTAATAGAGGGTCCCCACATATTCTGCACCCAATTTCTCTTTTTATTAACATCTTAGCATTAGTATTATGCATTTGTAACAACTAATGAACTAATATTGATACATTATTATTAATTAAAGTCCACCCTTTATTTAGATTTCCTTAGTTTTTACCCAGTATTCTTTTTCTCTTCCATGATCGCATTCAGAAAACCACATTACATTTAGTCATCAGGTCTCCTTAGCCCTCTTAGTTGTGACAGTTTCTCAGAATTCCTTTGATTTTGATCACCTTCACCTTAGTTTCCTCTTTACTTTCCCTTGTATCCAAGCTGTATGGAGGGCCTGGAGATTCTGATAGGACTGTAAGATTCGGGGACGGTGATATGTGTGCAACTAAGGCACCTCGGTGTCGCTTTTAGAATATAGTTGTGGAAATGAGAATAGCTCTGGTAGCTCCAGGGGCTTAGGAGAACAGAAAGAGCCCAGGAAAGGAGAAAGACCTTATTGCTGAACGCCACACCCTTGCCCCCACGCCACACCCTTGCCGCACCTACTAACTAGGGGCTAACGAATGAAAGGGTGTCGGAATATGATGGAGAAGCCCGGTCGACAGTGACGTCGTGGGCGACGCCGGGTTGTGAGCGGCCTTTCGAGCTCCCTCGAGTCCCTGAGTCTCTGTAGTGCCTCAGCTCCTGGATGTCCTCCCTTAAAGGAGAAGAACAATGCGGGCCGACTAGACGAGTCCCTTAGTTTCCTCGCCGGCGCAGACAAATACGGTTTCAGTCCAAGGAACTACCATTCCCAGAAGACAGCGGGGCGTTCCTTGCTGCATTTCTATTGGTTGGCGTTTGTTACTCCCAGCCAATAGAAAGTGAGCTTCTTGACAAGTGCCAAAATGGCGATGCCTACCACCTAGAACTGGATTGTGCGGTAGGCTTAAATTTGGGGAGGTGGTGGATGAATTTTCTTTAGCTCCATTTCTTTCACCTCAAAGCTGGCCGCCACCGCTGCCACCTGCTCAGAGTGAAATAATGAAGGTGGTCAACCTGAAGCAAGCCATTTTGCAAGCCTGGAAGGAGCGCTGGAGTGACTACCAATGGGCAATCAACATGAAGAAATTCTTTCCTAAAGGAGCCACCTGGGATATTCTCAACCTGGCAGGTCTCAAGTGAACTGGGAAAGAAAGATGGGAGCACTCAGTTGTGTTTTGCTATTCCTCTTGCAGATGCGTTACTAGAGCAGGCCATGATTGGACCATCCCCCAATCCTCTCATCTTGTCCTACCTGAAGTATGCCATTAGTTCCCAGGTAAGCTTCCCGCAAACCCCCACCAAGAAGTGGTCTAAAGATTATCTTTCTTCCTTCTCTCCAGATGGTGTCCTACTCTTCTGTCCTCACAGCCATCAGTAAGGTATGACCATAGACACTCAGGAGCTAGATTGGATTCCGTAGCATCTCCACTGTCCTTTCCACAGTTTGATGACTTTTCTCGGGACCTGTGTGTCCAGGCATTGCTGGACATCATGGACATGTTTTGTGACCGTCTGAGGTAAGGGCAGGGGTAAGGGGGCTCACAATACAAACAGAGTCTGATTTTGCATCCTTCCCTGTAGCTGTCACGGCAAAGCAGAGGAATGCATCGGACTGTGCCGAGCCCTTCTTAGCGCCCTCCACTGGCTGCTGCGCTGCACGGCAGCCTCTGCAGAGCGGCTGCGGGAGGGGCTGGAGGCCGGCACTCCAGCCGCTGGGGAGAAGCAGCTTGCCATGTGCCTTCAGCGCCTGGAGAAAACCCTCAGCAGCACCAAGAACCGGGCCCTGCTGCACATCGCCAAACTAGAGGAGGCCTGTATGTCCCTTGATTCCCCTGAGCCCCACCTGCCATCCCACTTCCTTTTTTTTCTCCCCATAAGCATTGCACACATCCCAGGGACTTGGGCAGGGTGGCACCCGAGCCAATCAACCAACAGGTATTTACTGAGCATTGTTGTATACCCAGCACATCATGTTTCTGTACTTCCTTCCCTCTGCCAGCTTCTTGGACTGCCATCGAGCATTCTCTCTTGAAACTTGGAGAGATCCTGGCCAATCTCAGCAACCCGCAGCTCCGGAGTCAGGCCGAGCAGTGTGGCACCCTCATTAGGAGGTACCGGCTCCCTGGGGGATGGTGGAGAAGGGAAACACCGTCCCCTGTGTTTGTGACCCCTCAGCATCCCCACGATGCTGTCTGTGCATGCGGAGCAGATGCACAAGACCGGCTTCCCCACTGTCCACGCCGTGATCCTGCTCGAGGGCACCATGAACCTGACAGGCGAGACGCAGTCCCTGGTGGAGCAGCTGACGATGGTGAAGCGCATGCAGGTGGGAGGGGCCGAGTGGCTCTCCCTTCTCCACTCTTAGGCCTCATCCTTGGCTCTTCCCACAGCATATCCCCACCCCACTTTTTGTCCTGGAGATCTGGAAAGCTTGCTTCGTGGGGCTCATTGAGTCTCCCGAGGGTACGGAGGAGCTCAAGTGGACAGCTTTCACTTTCCTCAAGGTACTGGGGACGTGGGAGGGGCAGAGCCAGTCCTTCCTGTTTTTCCCCCTGCCTCACCCCCTAGATTCCACAGGTTTTGGTGAAGTTGAAGAAGTACTCTCATGGAGACAAGGTGAGTTGGGGATTGAGATGGAGGCATGGGAGGAAACCAGATGGACACTTCTGCCTCTTTCTAGGACTTCACTGAGGATGTCAACTGTGCTTTTGAGTTCCTGCTGAAGCTCACCCCCTTGTTGGACAAAGCTGACCAGCGCTGCAAGTATGAGCTCCCCTGGTCACCCCCGCCCTACTCCCAGTTCCCTCAGCATCTTTCTCCCTCACAGCTGTGACTGTACAAACTTCCTGCTCCAAGAATGTGGCAAGCAGGGGCTTCTGTCTGAGGCCAGCGTCAACAACCTTATGGCTAAGCGGTAAGTGTGAACGCACCTGTGCTACCCCAAGATCCCTTCCTTGGCCAACTGGTGATGTCCACAGCAAAGCGGACCGAGAGCACGCACCCCAGCAGAAATCGGGAGAGAATGCCAACATCCAGCCCAACATCCAGCTGATCCTCCGGGCGGAGCCCACTGTCACAAACATCCTCAAGGTGAGTGTGCCCTTCCCTGGCCACCACAGTCTCTTCAGGACTTGATTTCCTGTCCTGTCCCCAGACGATGGATGCAGACCACTCTAAGTCACCGGAGGGACTGCTGGGAGTCCTGGGCCACATGCTGTCCGGGAAGAGTCTGGACTTGCTGCTGGCTGCCGCCGCCGCCACTGGAAAGCTGAAATCCTTCGCCCGGAAATTCATCAAGTGAGGAAGGCCAAGCCCCTGACCCCAGGGCGTGGTCAATGCAGCCTGTCTCCATTCCTTTCAGTTTGAATGAATTCACAACCTATGGCAGCGAAGAAAGCAGTAAGTCAGCCCTGTGCATCCGCAGGCCCAGTTCTGGGAGCTCAGCCTTCCCGTCCTTCCACAGCCAAACCGGCCTCCGTCCGGGCCCTGCTGTTTGACATCTCCTTCCTCATGCTGTGCCATGTGGCCCAGACCTATGGTTCAGAGGTGAGAGAGGGGAGCGACCGGGACGGGGGCTCACTCGGCTGGTGCCCCCCTTCCCCTTTCCCAGGTGATTCTGTCCGAGTCGCGCACAGGAGCTGAGGTGCCCTTCTTCGAGACCTGGATGCAGACCTGCATGCCTGAGGAGGGCAAGATCCTGAACCCTGACCACCCCTGCTTCCGCCCCGACTCCACCAAAGTGGAGTCCCTGGTGGCCCTGCTCAACAACTCCTCGGAGATGAAGCTAGTGTCAGTGGCCCGGGCGCCCACTCCAAGGGTGGTCCCCTGTGCTGACTTCTCTGCACACCCGCAGGCAGATGAAGTGGCATGAGGCCTGTCTCAGCATCTCAGCCGCCATCTTGGAAATCCTCAATGCCTGGGAGAATGGGGTCCTGGCCTTCGAGTCCATCCAGGTAGCCCCGCCTTCCCAGCAGCGTTTGCTCCCATGGTAGCCCATCACCTTTCCGTCTCCCCTAGAAAATCACTGATAACATCAAAGGGAAGGTATGCAGTCTGGCGGTGTGTGCTGTGGCTTGGCTTGTGGCCCACGTCCGGATGCTGGGGCTGGATGAGCGTGAGAAGTCGCTGCAGATGATCCGCCAGCTGGCAGGGCCACTGTTTAGTGAGAACACCCTGCAGTTCTACAATGAGAGGTCGGTAACCTGCCTTCCCTTCTCAGACCCTTCTGAGCCTCAGGTTCTCTCGGCCCTCCCCCAGGGTGGTGATCATGAACTCGATCCTGGAGCGCATGTGTGCCGACGTGCTGCAGCAGACAGCCACGCAGATCAAGTTTCCCTCCACCGGGGTGGACACAATGCCCTACTGGAACCTGCTGCCCCCCAAGCGGCCCATCAAAGAGGTGCTGACGGACATTTTTGCCAAGGTGCTGGAGAAGGGCTGGGTGGACAGCCGCTCCATCCACATCTTTGACACCCTGCTGCACATGGGCGGCGTCTACTGGTTCTGCAACAACCTGATTAAGGTACTTGGGCTGGAGTGGCTGTGGGCCGACATGCTCCTGAACTGCCCCCTTTCCTGCGCACTAGGAGCTGCTGAAGGAGACGCGGAAGGAGCACACGCTGCGGGCAGTGGAGCTGCTCTACTCCATCTTCTGCCTGGACATGCAGCAAGTGACCCTGGTCCTGCTGGGCCACATCCTACCTGGCCTGCTCACTGACTCCTCCAAGTGGCACAGCCTCATGGACCCCCCGGGCACTGCTCTTGCCAAGTAAGATTCTCTTCAGAGCTTGCCCTGCTCCGACTGTCCCCCTTTTTCTGGAACCCTTTGCCAGGCTGGCCGTGTGGTGTGCCCTCAGTTCCTACTCCTCCCACAAGGGACAGGCGTCCACCCGCCAGAAGAAGAGACACCGCGAAGACATTGAGGTAGGCCCCCCAGCTGCCCTCGCCGGCTTCACGGGTGTATAACAGTGACTTTCACTCCCTCTAGGATTATATCAGCCTCTTCCCCCTGGACGATGTGCAGCCTTCGAAGTTGATGCGACTGCTGAGCTCTAATGAGGACGATGCCAACATCCTTTCGAGCCCCAGTGAGTGTGTGGGCTGGCCGCGCGCCGCTCCTTTTCCCAGCGCTCCATCTGCTCCGTCCCACAGCAGACCGATCCATGAGCAGCTCCCTCTCAGCCTCTCAGCTCCACACGGTCAACATGCGGGACCCTCTGAACCGAGTCCTGGGTGAGTTCCCCACCCCTGCTGCCGAACCTGGGCCCTCCTGTCACTCTCCCCCCACTCTCTACAGCCAACCTGTTCCTGCTCATCTCCTCCATCCTGGGGTCTCGCACCGCTGGCCCCCACACCCAGTTCGTGCAGTGGTTCATGGAGGAGTGTGTGGACTGCCTGGAGCAGGGTGGCCGTGGCAGCGTCCTGCAGTTCATGCCCTTCACCACCGTGAGTACCACCTTCCCGGCTCTCCTGCTGGTTCCCGCAAGCAGCATCTGTCTGTCCGTGGCAGGTGTCGGAACTGGTGAAGGTGTCAGCCATGTCCAGCCCCAAGGTGGTTCTGGCCATCACGGACCTCAGCCTGCCCCTGGGCCGCCAGGTGGCTGCTAAAGCCATTGCTGCACTCTGAGGGGCTTGGCATGGCCGCAGTGGGGGCTGGGGACTGGCGCAGCCCCAGGCGCCTCCAAGGGAAGCAGTGAGGAAAGATGAGGCATCGTGCCTCACATCCGCTCCACATGGTGCAAGAGCCTCTAGCGGCTTCCAGTTCCCCGCTCCTGACTCCTGACCTCCAGGATGTCTCCCGGTTTCTTCTTTCAAAATTTCCTCTCCATCTGCTGGCACCTGAGGAGAGTGAGCAGCCTGGACCACAAGCCCAGTGGTCACCCCTGTGTGCGCCCGCCCCAGCCCAGGAGTAGTCTTACCTCTGAGGAACTTTCTAGATGCAAAGTGTGTATGTGTGTGTGTGTGTGTGTGTGTGTGTGTTTGTGTGTATTTTGTAATATGTGAGGGAAATCTACCTTCGTTCATGTATAAATAAAGCTCCTCGTGGCTCCCTTTGTGACTGTGTGTGCTGTTGGTATTGGTGC